CCTATCTTTGGGGAGTGCTTGACATAGGAGATCTTGAGGAGAGGAGATGCTAGATATAATTTTGTAGGCTGGGCGCGGTGGCTCACGTCTGTAATCCCAACACTTTGGGAGGCGAGGTGGGTGGATTGCCTGAAGTCAGGAGTTTGAGACCTGCTTGGCTAACATAGTGAAACCCTGTCTCTACTAAAAATACAAAAATTAGGCCAGGCGCGGTGGCTCACGCCTGTAATCCCAACACTTTGGGAGGCCGAGGTGGACAGATCACGAGGTCAAGAGATTGAGACCATGCTGGCCAACATGGTGAAACCTCGTCTCGACTAAAAATACAAAAATTAGCTGGGCATGGTGGTGCATGCCTGTAGTCCCAGCTACTTGGGAGGCTGAGGCAGAAGAATCACTTGAAGGGAGGCGGAGGGTGCAGTGAGCCAAGATGGCGCCACTGCACTCCAGCCTGGGCGACAGAGCGAGACTCCATCTCAATAAATAAATTATAATATAATGAAAAAAATGTGTAGAATGACTCGGGCGCAGTTGCTCACGTCTGTAATCCCAGCACTTTGGGAGGCCAAGGTGGGCAGATCACTTGAGGCGAGGAGTTCGAGACCAGCCTGGCCAACATGGTGAAACCCCGTCTCTACTAAAAATACAAAAATTAGCCAGGCATGGTGGAGCATACCTGTAGTCCTAGCTACTCAGGAGGCTGAGGTGGGAGAATCGCTTGAGCCCTGGAGGCGGAGGTAGCAGTAAGCCAGATCGCGCCAGTGCACTCCAGCCTGGGCGACAGAGTGAAACTGTCTCAAAAAAACAACGAAAAAATTGTTGAATGAATGAATGAATGCATGAAGAAATGGATAACTATGAAGCACCGTCCAAGGCGGAAAAAACCCGCCCTAAACCGCACCCCAAGCAAATTGCACACACGGCTTTCCCGGAGTGGACACCAGAGGGCGCTGAGCTCGGCCGCTCTCAGCTCCGGATCAGGATTCGCGCCTGGGTCCTTAGGACGACGCCGCGTGGTGACGTCATATCCGCCTGGGCGTCACGCTTCGTGGGGCGGGACGAGGAGAAGCCAAACGTAAAGACACCAGGAGTTTCTCGGGCCCAGCTGTGGCTGCTGCCGGGGAGCCCCAAGCCTTGGCGGGTCCTTGCGGCGAATAGGAGTCTGGTCAGGCGTCAGGCTAGTCCGACGAAGAGTGGGTAGGTGGAAGCCTTCCAAAGAGCGGCGGTTGTGGTCATTTCTAGCCCTCTTGACTTACTGTAGGTGTGATCAGCACTGGAAAAGATGCCTGCCCCTGCTGCCACATATGAAAGAGTAGTTTACAAAAACCCTTCCGAGTACCACTACATGAAAGTCTGCCTGTAAGTTTAGTTTCCTAAGTTCTATTTTAGATAATATGACTTTTTTTTTTTTCACTTTTTTTAGAGAATTTCAAGATTGTGGAGTTGGACTGAATGCTGCACAGTTCAAACAGCTGCTTATTTCGGCTGTGAAGGACCTGTTTGGGGAGGTATGGAATCACTTGGTAGATTGAACATTCCAATAGCCTGCTAATAGCATTATTCCATATGCAGGTTGATGCCGCCTTACCTTTGGACATCCTAACCTATGAAGAGAAGACCTTGTCAGCCATCTTGAGAATATGTAGCAGGTATGACAGAGAGTGGGAAATTTCTAGTATAAACACACTATGTATTTTCTTGATCTTTCTGCAGTGGTCTTGTCAAATTGTGGAGCTCTTTGACCCTGTTAGGATCCTATAAAGGCAAAAAATGTGCTTTCCGGGTGATTCAGGTAAAGACTATTCCCTCACATATTCCAAACAACCAATGCCTTAACCTTTTTCTTTCTCTTCTAGGTTTCTCCATTTCTTCTTGCATTATCTGGTAATAGTAGGGAACTAGTATTGGATTGAATGAATAGTCTTCCATTTTGGAAACGTTCATCCACTCTCATATTTATTTTTTGGTGCCTGCATGTTTGAAGACTGAAGCAGGCTAAAAGCTCTTGATGAAATTTGAGGGTGCTGAAGATGTTCCCACTAATTTCCAGCCATCACCTTTGGTGGGGTGGGCTTCGGAGGACAGTCTGTCTGAACCTGCCAGTGCTGACCCTGCAGCACTTTCAGCATATGCACATCAAAGTTGGAGACCGCGCTGAACTTAGGAGGGCCTTCACACAGACTGATGTGGCTACCTTCTCAGAATTAACAGGGGATGTCAATCCTTTGCATTTGAATGAAGACTTTGCAAAACACACCAAGTTTGGAAATACAATTGTACATGGAGTTTTGATCAACGGACTTATCTCAGCTCTCCTAGGAACTAAAATGCCAGGGCCAGGCTGTGTATTTCTTTCCCAGGAAATTAGCTTTCCAGCCCCTTTATATATTGGAGAAGTTGTTTTAGCTTCTGCAGAAGTGAAAAAGCTGAAGCGGTTCATTGCTATTATTGCAGTGTCATGTTCTGTAATAGAAAGTAAAAAGACTGTTATGGAAGGCTGGGTTAAAGTTATGGTTCCAGAAGCTTCCAAATCCTGAAATAGATGTTTTAAAGATGCAACCTCAAACACCAATGCTGTTGTTAAAGAGCCTATGGGGAATTGCTGCTCTTTACCAAAGAATGGTTGATAGGCCCAGAAGCCCATCTTAGTTAGGGGAAGGGAGCAGGAAGAGGGTTGTTCAAATGCCCACTTTCCAGTTTGGCCTTATGCTTCATGCAGACTTGAGTGTATGCAGGATTTCATTATCTGCCTGGGTTTTTTGTTTGTTTTTTGTTTTTTAATTCAAGAAGTAGGCTGGGCCCGGTGGCTCATGCCTGTAATCCTGGCACTTTGGGAGGCTGCGGCAGGCGGATCACTTGAGGTCAGGAGTCCAAGACCAGCCTGGCCAACATGGTGAAACCCCATCTCTACCAAAAAAAAAAAAAAAAAAAAAGTGCAACTAGCTGTGCTTGGTGACTTGGCCCTGTAGTCCCAGTTGCTTGGGAGGCTGAGGTGGGAGAATTGCTTGGGCCTGAGAGCTGGAGGTTATGGTGAGAAACTGAGATTGCACCACTGCACTGTAGCCTGAGTGACAGAGCGAGACCCTGTCTCAAGAAAGAAGTATTGGGAAGGTTATTTAAAGACTCTACTTTTAAATCAGGCGTGGCAGCTCACGCCTGTAATCCCAGCATTTTGGGAGGCTGAGGCAGGCGAATCACTTGAGGTCAGGAGTTCAAGACCAGCCTGGCCAACATGTGAAACCCCATCTCTACTAAAAATACAAAAACTAACCGGGCATGGTGGCGGGCACCTGTAATCCCAGCTACTTGGGAGGCTGAGGCAGGAGAATCTCTTGAACCTGGGAGGTTGCAGTGAGCTGAAATCACACCACTGCACTTCAGCCTGGGTGACAGAGCAAAACTCCACCTCAAAAAAAAAAAAAAGATTCTACTTTTAGAAATTCAGACCTAGATAGATTTGCATTTGGATAACAAATCCCTACCTATAGCCATGTGGAAGCAGCTTGTCACTGTATTTTAACTGTGTAACAATTATTGAAGGCGAAAATAGAAGTTGGGTCATCTTTGAACACCTACCTTTTATCAATGAATATTTTTAGACTGTTCTTCAGTATCTGAGTCAGAGTTTATTGTAATTTGTTATTTACACCAAGGTGGCATCTTAGTCTACCTTCAGTGAGACTTGCGTTTCAGGGGAGGGGCGTATGTGCATCCTCGGTCTCAGTTATGTAAACGGTCTGATCTGTAAAATAGTGGTAGCACATGCCATGTGGGATAGTTGGTGGAGATGATAGATGGAGTTAAGCACAGGGCCCAGCCTGTCAGCAGTAGCTACTATTATTGTTGCCCATTTCCCCTGCAACTGAGGTGAGAGGTTTTCCTGAGTTTGAAGCTGACTGGCCCACAGTTAAACGTAACAGACCAGTTTTTCAGGGTGTCAGCCAACCTCTATTAGTGTTCTTAAGTACAGTTTCTGTTATAAAAGTTCAGATTATTCCTTGAAAATTTGGATCTACCTCCCATTATTATGAGTAATACATGCTTATAGTAAAAAAAAAAAAATTGTAAGAAATAAATATTAAGAAGATTATGGAGGCCAAATTCTTAAGACTTTGGGGGCTGGGGTCAGGGAGGTTATATTGAAGGGGAGATGTGCCTAACATGTTACTACTAAATGGCCATCCCAACACAGCCAACACTTTTGTTTCCCATTTTTTTTTGTTTCCCGTTTTTTAATAAAATTGAGATATAATTCACATACCATAAAATTCACCTTTTAAAAGTGTACAGTTTAGTGGTTTTCAGAATATCCACAAAGTTGTACAACCATCACCAAATCAATTTTTTATAGCATTTTTCATCACCCCCAAAAGAACCTCCCATTAGCAGTCAATCCATTTCTCTCCTCCAGTCTTTGGGAATCACCAGTCTACTTTCTGTCTCTATGGGTTTCCCTGTTCTGGACATTTCATAAAAGTTCATACAATGTATGATCCTTTGGAACTGGCTTCTTTGATATAGCATGTTTTCAGGGTTCATCCATGTTACAGCATGTATCAGTACATCATTTTATTTTATGGCTGAATAATATTCCATTGTATTTACCCATACATCAGTTGATATTTGGATTATTTTCGCTTTT